CTTCTTTTTTTTTTTTTTTCAAAAAATATCTCTAGATTGAATCTTGGAATTGGCTTAAGTCTCTTCTCTTGTGGCAATTTTGAAATGAAAAAATACATGCTCATAATTAAATTACCTGAACATTTTAAAAAACCATCATGAGGTTCAAATATCAAATATTCATAAATATTGTTGTGATAATAGACATAACTCTTATTTTTTCCCTTAATAATGATTGTTTATATATCCTCCATTCTGTCTCACTTTATGATTAGTATATTATAGTGGCAATAATCTTAGGAATCTAACAGAGAAAAGTGTTGCATTTGAAGACTACAGACTGCAAACCAATTTAAGCCAGATTCCTTGACATGTTGTGCTGTTAATATAGTACTTTACATATAGTAAACATTAATTACATATATGTGGAAGGAAGCAAGCAAGAAAGGAAGAAAGTATTTCATTCAAACTCCTCTCTCTCCATCACCATTGGCTAATATCATCATTTGTACAGTTAAGAACAACATAGGTGCTCACCACATAGTTTTTGAATAAATGAATGAATGGCAACCCTTCTAAGACTATTGGATACACTATTGTTTGAAGGCAAAGAGATGCAGTAGATATTTTCAACTTTTTTCCTGTTTTATGATTCTGTGGTTTCTTTGACTACTAAAAGTTAGCTAGGTAGCAAATTTGTTTTAAAGTCTGAAAACCAAAATGCTTTCAGATAAAAGGTAGGGAGAAAAATACTCCTCAACATGTCCACTTTAGCACCAGGAAAACCTAATATCAATATCACCATCAATGATATCATATAAATATCATTGCATAGATAAGCAATGTCAATCCCTAAAAACTATGTATACCAATAGCACTAACTTGTGGCCAGAACAAGAACCTTAACTGTGCCAAATTTTATTCTATTCAATAACAGCTGCCTCGTTTTCAGTTGTGCACATCTGAATGCAAGCAATCCCTGTCTGATGTGGAGTTTCTTGCACTGATAAGGAAAAACTGCTGAAGTTGTGAGGCTGCTCCAGGCAGAGCCATCATGTGAGTCATATGAAAGCTCCACGCTGCTGACCTCTGGCAAAAAGGGAGAGAACAAGGATAGGAGAGGCAGTGGGGGAAAGGTTCAAGTGCGGGTTTTCTCCTTGAACCTACAAGATTATGGGTCAAGAGCTGTGTGCAAAGACTGTACAGCCTGGATGCAGCTGCTACCATTGTTCAGAGGGAGGCGAGGCACACAGCTGTCGGAGGAGTCAGCCTGAGACCACGGAGGCTGCGTTCAAGGTATTTGTATCCCAGGAGAGAGCATCTTTCTCAATTTTATTTCTGCTCTTTCTTTTTTCTCTAGCTAACAGACCTAAAAGAAGCATCATGTTCCATGACTTCATTTCACCCCAGGGGACTTCAAGCTGCCCGTGCCCAGAAGTTCAAGAGTAAAAGGCCACGGAGTAACAGTGATTGTTTTCAGGAAGAGGATCTGAGGCAGGGTTTTCAGTGGGTGAGTGAGCAGCTGATGTTGATCAAGAAGAAACCCGCTCCTTTTCCCCATTCCCCTAGAGCAGAGGAAGAGCCTCCCTTTTGGGGCAGCCTCATCTTACTTGAACTTGGAGAAGCTGGGTGAAGGCTCTTATGCGACAGTTTACAAGGGGATTAGCAGGTGAGTGACACATAGCTGGGAGAGACTTTAGATAAGTGTGTGCCCCTCAATCCCTCTCTTCTAGAATAAATGGACAACTAGTGGCTTTAAAAGTCATCAGCATGAATGCAGAGGAAGGAGTCCCATTTACAGCTATCCGAGAAGGTAAGAACAGCAGAAATGGACCCAATAGATCTGATGGATTTAACATTTTGTTTAATTTTTCTAGCTTCTCTCCTGAAGGGTTTGAAACATGCCAATATTGTGCTCCTGCATGACATAATCCACACCAAAGAGACACTGACATTCGTTTTTGAATACATGGTGAGTTGTTCGAGCATTTTACAACACTTGAGACTCACTTCTCTTTCTCCGCTGTTTTATTTAGCACACAGACCTGGCCCAGTATATGTCTCAGCATCCAGGAGGGCTTCATCCTCATAATGTCAGAGTGAGTACGTTAAGGGTCAGGACCCTCTCCTGATCTCCTTATGGATAGTGTTTCTTCCTTCCAGCTTTTCATGTTTCAACTTTTGCGGGGCCTGGCGTACATCCACCACCAACACGTTCTTCACAGGGACCTGAAACCTCAGAACTTACTCATCAGTCACCTGGGAGAGCTCAAACTGGCTGATTTTGGTAAGTCGCCCCTCGGGTCTCATTCTGGGCTGCGATGGGTTTTATGCTTTTCCCTTTTGGACAGGTCTTGCCCGGGCCAAGTCCATTCCCAGCCAGACATACTCTTCAGAAGTCGTGACCCTCTGGTACCGGCCCCCTGATGCTTTGCTGGGAGCCACTGAATATTCCTCTGAGCTGGACATATGGTAAGAGTGGTGCCGAGAAAATGTGAGTCATCAAGTGTCAATTTACTCTTATTTCATTTGCTAGGGGTGCAGGCTGCATCTTTATTGAAATGTTCCAGGGTCAACCTTTGTTTCCTGGGGTTTCCAACATCCTTGAACAGCTGGAGAAAATCTGGGAGGTAGGAGAATAATTCTTCTAAAGAAAATGAAAACCTTTCTTTTTCTTTGTTTGGCTTTATATAGGTGCTGGGAGTCCCTACAGAGGATACTTGGCCGGGAGTCTCCAAGCTACCTAACTACAATCCAGGTAATATTGATCTGAGCTTCTGAATACTCTGATTATTTTTTAACGCCCTCTGTATGCTTCCCAGAATGGTTCCCACTGCCTACGCCTCGAAGCCTTCATGTTGTCTGGAACAGGTGAGTACTACCTCAGGAAGGGATCTTTAAGGAGAAACTCTATTTTTCTCTCCCACTTTTCCAGGCTGGGCAGGGTTCCTGAAGCTGAAGACCTGGCCTCCCAGATGCTAAAAGGCTTTCCCAGAGACCGCGTCTCCGCCCAGGAAGCACTTGTTCATGATTATTTCAGCGCCCTGCCATCTCAGCTGTACCAGCTTCCTGATGGTGAGCGAGGGAGTGTGTGCGTGTGCGTGAGTATATTGGTGCTTCTCTCTTTTCATTCCTACAGAGGAGTCTTTGTTTACAGTTTCAGGAGTGAGGCTAAAGCCAGAAATGTGTGACCTTTTGGCCTCCTACCAGAAAGGTCACCACCCAGCCCAGTTTAGCAAATGCTGGTGAAAAGAAAGGGCGAGATCACCAAGGTTCTTCCAGGTAAGTGGTTGCAACAGTGAGGTTCCTTATGGTTTGATTGTGTTTATTTTTCATTCACTTCCAGGGCTGTATTTCTGCAGTTTCGGTTTTCATTTGCTTCAGCTTACTAAGAAGCTTCAAATCTAACTCCATACTGAACAAGGGGCTTTATGTCCTCACCTATGACCTGGAATAGTTTAAATATGGTGTTCAAGGCAATAGTACATAATAGTGGAAGAAAATTCAGTGGAAGGTTATTGCTATTGTCATTTGCATAGAATTTAAGTGATTGATTTAAAAAAACTGGACATAAACTAAGTCTAAGAAGAGGGCTTCTGAATAACTTCATTCATTTTGGCATTTGTTAAGAGATTCCTGGGCTAGAAGGTTGATTTCCCAAAAAGACAGATAAGAGACTGACAATTTAAAAGAATCTGGAGACAGAGCTGGTGCTTACAGAGACCTGCCACTCCTGTGTTCACTTACAATTTCTCCCAACAAAAGGATTTCTGTGGCAAGGAGAAAACTAGCCTAAAGTTTAGAAAAAGATGGTTTCTTGGATAACATTGTTAACAAAAGGACTTCCTGAGGACTATTTATTATTATTTTGTAGGGGGCACTTCCTCCTTCACTAAACTGGATTATCAGAACGTATTACCACCCAACCCATATTTTAGAAGTTTGGATTTGGCTGCTGATTAGAAATGAATTTCAGGCTATCTCCTCCTACTGAATCTTAATTGTCTGTGATGATGGCAACAGTGATGGGGAATCTAAGCGCTGGTTTGATGGTGGAGATATTGAATAAGTAGTTGGGAGCAGAGTTCCAAAGATGTAATTTAAGCCCTGTTGCACCACCACACACACACACACACACACACACACACACACACACACACCCCTCAAGTAAAATGAGAGATCTGTCTTAGCTAACACGTGTGCCGTTTTATACAATGACTCCTTCTAAAAGCAGCCAGGGAAACTCAAATCGCTTCTGTCCAGGGATCATCTCAGGAAATGTAGCAGCCTAGAAACCAGAGACCTCTGTATATCCTTTGGAAGAGCAAGGAGGAACTAATTAAGAGATAATTAAAAAATAGTAACTATCCCCCAATGTCTGAGATGGAAAAAGGAAAAAGACACATGGGTAGCCCAAATCAACCTGCCTGAGTAAGTATCTGATTTTAGTAAGGCATTTGACAAAGACTGTCCAGCTATACCTGAAAGATGAAACAGTGTAGGCTGGGTGATGGAGCAGATATATGTACTCAAATCATGGTGTTTATTTAACCCAGAGAAAGGCCAGCCGTGGTGTGCTACAAGGTTCAGTCTTGAGTCCTATTCTGGTCAAATATTTTTATTAATTACTCGAATAAATCAGAGTACATGGACAACTTTATACAACTCCTTGAAGTAAGTACTATTATTATTAATTTATGACTTCCATTTCACAAAAGAGGAGACTGAGGCTCAGTGAAGTTAGGTAACTCCTTCATAGTAGCATGCCAGAGTGAAGATGCAAACCTCAGACCTGGTTCTCCAATGTTCCTGACACCTATCGAATTTAGAGAATACACAACTCTTGCAGAGGCAGCTGCTATTTAGTATTGGATCATGATTCAAAAGACACCTTGCTAGAAGCCAATGAACAGCAGGCCAAAACAACACTTACTTGCATCAAATTTCATCTGACTTAAATTCTTACACTTTGGGCTACAACTTAAAAAAGGCTATGACTTAGTGGAAATTGGCACTTTTAAGTACAATATGAATTAATAGTATAATTTCGCTGTCCCCCAGAGATAATGCTAGTACCAATCGAAAGCTCAGGGATGCTACTGTTGACGCATCAGCAAGAGTTCTTGAGCAGTTTTACCTGTCCATCAATACAAAGAGTTCCCACAACAGTAGTGGGATTCCTCTGCCTCTCTGAAGATATGAGAGCTATAGGAGGGATTCCCATGTTGGAGGTTAGAAGAGCTGACCTCCAATGTCCCGTCTAATTCCAAGATTCTCCAATAATGACTTTGGAACAGCTGTGTACAGATTATACTTGGAATTATGCTTAGATACTATTGCTGCAGGAATGAATAGACAAATTTTGTTATTAAAAAATTGATTTTATTAAGTGGAAGTTGACAGAATTATCCTCTTTATAATGGAGGAACATTATGCTTATGCATATGCATATACCTTATGCATATGATTATGCTTGTGCTTCCTTCTTTAATGGATTTACCTATTCAAAAGCTTAATAAATGTTATAAGACTCTAAAACATTTAAATCTTTCATTTCTCAATTTTATCAAATAAACATTCCTGGAATTTGTGCATATTTTTTCATCCCGTGTTTTGGTTGTTTCTTCC